GGACCAAATGCCCCCCAGATTACACAAGGGGTCCTTCTCACTCCAAAGTGACACCGCCGCAGACGCACGCCCCACACCCCGCCAGCGCCCTTGGCCCGCACCCGCTCCTGCGCGCACGCCCAAACTCAGACCCAGCCGCAGGCACCCTAACTCCGGCCAGAGTTCCCACTCCTCACTGAGGCTCGGTCACGGGAGCAAATTCGGGCCCCCGGGCAAAAAGAGGGCTGCGAACCATTCAGAGACGGTCCCGCAAACGCACGCCTCACCTCCTAAGAAGCAACTCCCCACCCCAACTCACACACCCCAAAGCAGGATCCCCGACTCCCGCCGGCGCCTTCCTACCTCCCGGCCTGGGGCTGGGGAGCCGCGGGCGGGCGGGGCGCTGCGAGGGAGAAAGTTGCCGGGAGCTTTGTTTGGGAAAAGTGGGAGGGACCGGAGGGGGGGGCGGGCCCGGCCGGCGGACAGCGGGAAGGGGGATCCGACGGTGACAGTTTGGGGAAGGATTTTTGCTTTGGGAGAGATTAGTCTATCTCGGGGCTGGTAGGAACTCAGGATTTGGGTGCTTGGGAAAGGAGGGGGATTGGGGGTTCGGACTCCAAGTCGGAGGGAAAAGGCTGATAGGAGCCAGAAACCCCTGATCTGAGGGAGGAGAGGCTGGGGGCTGGGACTCCTGGGTCTGGGGGCTGGGACTCCTGGGTCTGGGAGAGGAAGCGGCTGGAGAGAGATATGGGCTCCTAGGTCTGAGAGGGGACGGGGCTAGGCGCCTGGAATCCCGGCTACCCTCGTGTTTGTGTATTGGGGGTGCGGAAGTGATACGAATACAAAGAGTCTTTACTGTTAAGCCCTGAGGTTTTTTTTCTTTTTTTCTGTTTGGTTTTTGGTTTTTTTGTTTTTTGTTTTTTTTGTTTTTTTTTTTTTTTGAGGATTGGGGTCTGGGGATGGGTTTTGACTGATTCCTATGACGACCTGGTTTCCTTGTGACCTCACCACAGTTAAGAGTCGTGGGCAGGACCACCGGGAGTTTATTGGAGGCCCACGTAGGTGCAGATTCCTCATCTACAGGCGCTAGTGGACTGGAGACGGCTGGCGGCTGTCCCGGGACGGGGAAGAGAGCTTTGGTGCCTGAGGGAAGATGGCTTAGGGCCCGGTCCCTTAAGGGTGAAAGGCTGCGTGTTCAAAATTACGGGACTGTGCGGGGCTCTGACCCCGACCCTTGCCACAGCCTCCCCACCTGCCCCCGCAAGGCGGCATCTGCTGGTCCTGCTGCTGCTCCTCTCTACCCTGGTGATCCCCTCCGCTGCAGCTCCTATCCATGATGCTGACGCCCAAGAGAGCTCCTTGGGTCTCACAGGCCTCCAGAGCCTACTCCAAGGCTTCAGCCGACTTTTCCTGAAAGTAAGCGATGGCGGGGGGATGGGGGAAGAAGTCAGCAGCTCACCAGTCCCTCCTCCGGCCCCAGGGTAACCTGCTTCGGGGCATAGACAGCTTATTCTCTGCCCCCATGGACTTCCGGGGCCTCCCTGGGAACTACCACAAAGAGGAGAACCAGGAGCACCAGCTGGGGAACAACACCCTCTCCAGCCACCTCCAGATCGACAAGGTGCCTATGCAGGGAAGCCCTTCCTGAAGTCCTTTGCTCTCACTCTCTCATCGGATCCTCACAGATGACCGACAACAAGACAGGAGAGGTGCTGATCTCCGAGAATGTGGTGGCATCCATTCAACCAGCGGAGGGGAGCTTCGAGGGTGATTTGAAGGTTAGGACGTGCCCCGCCGTCAAAGTGTCCAGTATGAGAGGGTCTCCTTGTTCTTCCTCCCCAGGTACCCAGGATGGAGGAGAAGGAGGCCCTGGTACCCATCCAGAAGGCCACGGACAGCTTCCACACAGAACTCCATCCCCGGGTGGCCTTCTGGATCATTAAGCTGCCACGGCGGAGGTCCCACCAGGATGCCCTGGAGGGCGGCCACTGGCTCAGCGAGAAGCGACACCGCCTGCAGGCCATCCGGGATGGACTCCGCAAGGGGACCCACAAGGACGTCCTAGAAGAGGGGACCGAGAGCTCCTCCCACTCCAGGCTGTCCCCCCGAAAGACCCACTTACTGTACATCCTCAGGCCCTCTCGGCAGCTGTAGGGGTGGGGACCGGGGAGCACCTGCCTGTAGCCCCCATCAGACCCTGCCCCAAGCACCATATGGAAATAAAGTTCTTTCTTACATCTAACAACACCATCTCCTTTCACTATTTATCCCCAA